TTTTTTTTTTTTTTTTTTTTTTTTTTTTGCGAGGTAGTCTTGCTTAGTCTCCAGGCTGGAGTGCAGTGGCACAATCTCAGCTCACTGCAACTTCCACCTCCTGGGTTCAAGCAATTCTCCTGCCTCAGCCTCCCGAGTAGCTGGGACTACAGGCGCATGCAACCGCGCCTGGCTAATTTTTGTATTTTTAGTAGAAACGGGGTTTCACCACGTTAGCCAGGATGGTCTGGATCTCCTGACCTCGTGATCTGCCCGCCTCCGCCTTCCAAAGTGCTGGGATTACAGGGGTGAGCCACAGCGCCTGGTCCCTATTTACTTCTGTCTTCTACCTCCAGGAGATCAAAGACGCTGGCCTTCAGACCTGATCAGACTCCCAGGGGCAGCCACCACATGTATGACAGAGAACAGAGGATGCCTGTTTTTGCCCCAAAGCTGGAAATTCATCACAACCTGAGGCCCAGGATCTGCTCTGTGCCGGTCCTCTGGGCAGTGTGGGGTGCAGAATGGGGTGCCTAGGCCTGAGCGTTGCCTGGAGCCTAGGCCGGGGGCCGCCCTCGGGCAGGCGTGGGTGAGAGCCAAGACCGCGTGGGCCGCGGGGTGCTGGTAGGAGTGGTTGGAGAGACTTGCGAAGGCGGCTGGGGTGTTCGGATTTCCAATAAAGAAACAGAGTGATGCTCCTGTGTCTGACCGGGTTTGTGAGACATTGAGGCTGTCTTGGGCTTCACTGGCAGTGTGGGCCTTCGTACCCGGGCTACAGGGGTGCGGCTCTGCCTGTTACTGTCGAGTGGGTCGGGCCGTGGGTATGAGCGCTTGTGTGCGCTGGGGCCAGGTCGTGGGTGCCCCCACCCTTCCCCCATCCTCCTCCCTTCCCCACTCCACCCTCGTCGGTCCCCCACCCGCGCTCGTACGTGCGCCTCCGCCGGCAGCTCCTGACTCATCGGGGGCTCCGGGTCACATGCGCCCGCGCGGCCCTATAGGCGCCTCCTCCGCCCGCCGCCCGGGAGCCGCAGCCGCCGCCGCCACTGCCACTCCCGCTCTCTCAGCGCCGCCGTCGCCACCGCCACCGCCACCGCCACTACCACCGTCTGAGTCTGCAGTCCCGAGGTGAAGCCCCCGCCAGGCCCAGAGCCCCTGTGTCTTTCTCCTTCCTTCCCTTCCACCCGAGGAGATCCCAGCCATCATGTCCATAGAGAAGATCTGGGCCCGGGAGATCCTGGACTCCCGCGGGAACCCCACAGTGGAGGTGGATCTCTATACTGCCAAAGGTAATGGGTGTGGCATGGGCCTTCCTACAGCCTCACTCCCTCTCATTCCATGTTCCTCCTTTAGGTCTTTTCCGGGCTGCAGTGCCCAGTGGAGCCTCTACGGGCATCTATGAGGCCCTGGAGCTGAGGGATGGAGACAAACAGCGTTACTTAGGCAAAGGTGAGGTCCCTTCTCTTTTCCAGACTCTCCCCCCCGACCCAGTCCAGCCTCTTCCTTTCCCCAGGTGTCCTGAAGGCAGTGGACCACATCAACTCCACCATCGCGCCAGCCCTCATCAGCTCAGTGAGGCCTGCTCTTTGCTGGGGATAGCAGGGCTGGCCCTGGGTGATGGAGGCTCTGCCCTCAGGGTCTCTCTGTGGTGGAGCAAGAGAAACTGGACAACCTGATGCTGGAGTTGGATGGGACTGAGAACAAATGTGAGCCGGGGCCGGGAGAAAGTGGGGAAGCGTGTGCTCAGCACCTTCCTCTATAATCTCCTAGCCAAGTTTGGGGCCAATGCCATCCTGGGTGTGTCTCTGGCCGTGTGTAAGGCAGGGGCAGCTGAGCGGGAACTGCCCCTGTATCGCCACATTGCTCAGCTGGCCGGGAACTCAGACCTCATCCTGCCTGTGCCGGTGAGCAATAAGCCAGCCTGCGGCTCTCCCAGTTTGACCCTTCTGTCTTTCTGTGGCTCCCCAGGCCTTCAACGTGATCAATGGTGGCTCTCATGCTGGCAACAAGCTGGCCATGCAGGAGTTCATGATCCTCCCAGTGGGAGCTGAGAGCTTTCGGGATGCCATGCGACTAGGTGCAGAGGTCTACCATACACTCAAGGGAGTCATCAAGGACAAATACGGCAAGGATGCCACCAATGTGGGGGATGAAGGTGGCTTTGCCCCCAATATCCTGGAGAACAGTGAAGGTGAGGCCAGGAGCCCCACTCCCAGCTCTAAGTGTACTATAATCTCACTGTATTCTGTCCCCAGCCTTGGAGCTGGTGAAGGAAGCCATCGACAAGGCTGGCTACACGGAAAAGATCGTTATTGGCATGGATGTTGCTGCCTCAGAGTTTTATCGTGATGGCAAATATGACTTGGACTTCAAGTCTCCCACTGATCCTTCCCGATACATCACTGGGGACCAGCTGGGGGCACTCTACCAGGACTTTGTCAGGGACTATCCTGGTGAGAGGAAGTGGTGTGAGGGGGAGGTCTGGCCTCCCCCCTCCCCACCATGCTCTCTCTGCAGTGGTCTCCATTGAGGACCCATTTGACCAGGATGATTGGGCTGCCTGGTCCAAGTTCACAGCCAATGTAGGGATCCAGATTGTGGGTGATGACCTGACAGTGACCAACCCAAAACGTATTGAGCGGGCAGTGGAAGAAAAGGCCTGCAACTGTCTGCTGCTCAAGGTCAACCAGATCGGCTCGGTCACTGAAGCCATCCAAGCGTGAGTGACTTCTGGCCCTCTCCTGTGTGGTCAGCTGGAGAATCAGTGCTGTGTGTGGATACAGGTGCAAGCTGGCCCAGGAGAATGGCTGGGGGGTCATGGTGAGTCATCGCTCAGGAGAGACTGAGGACACATTCATTGCTGACCTGGTGGTGGGGCTGTGCACAGGCCAGGTGAGTGAGGCAGCCTGGTGAGTGAAGAGAACCACTGAGCTGCAAATCCTTTGAAATGTTTCAGATCAAGACTGGTGCCCCGTGCCGTTCTGAACGTCTGGCTAAATACAACCAGCTCATGAGGTGAGGGTCCCTGGGGTGGGAGCCCCTGGCCCTGACCACTTCCTTTGTGGTTCATCTCTCTCAGAATTGAGGAAGAGCTGGGGGATGAAGCTCGCTTTGCCGGACATAACTTCCGTAATCCCAGTGTGCTGTGATTCCTCTGCTTGCCTGGAGACGTGGAACCTCTGTCTCATCCTCCTGGAACCTTGCTGTCCTGATCTGTGATAGTTCACCCCCTGAGATCCCCTGAGCCCCAGGGTGCCCAGAACTTCCCTGATTGACCTGCTCCGCTGCTCCTTGGCTTACCTGACCTCTTGCTGTCTCTGCTCGCCCTCCTTTCTGTGCCCTACTCATTGGGGTTCCGCACTTTCCACTTCTTCCTTTCTCTTTCTCTCTTCCCTCAGAAACTAGAAATGTGAATGAGGATTATTATAAAAGGGGGTCCGTGGAAGAATGATCAGCATCTGTGATGGGAGCGTCAGGGTTGGTGTGCTGAGGTGTTAGAGAGGGACCATGTGTCACTTGTGCTTTGCTCTTGTCCCACGTGTCTTCCACTTTGCATATGAGCCGTGAACTGTGCATAGTGCTGGGATGGAGGGGAGTGTTGGGCATGTGATCACGCCTGGCTAATAAGGCTTTAGTGTATTTATTTATTTATTTATTTTATTTGTTTTTCATTCATCCCATTAATCATTTCCCCATAACTCAATGGCCTAAAACTGGCCTGACTTGGGGGAACGATGTGTCTGTATTTCATGTGGCTGTAGATCCCAAGATGACTGGGGTGGGAGGTCTTGCTAGAATGGGAAGGGTCATAGAAAGGGCCTTGACATCAGTTCCTTTGTGTGTACTCACTGAAGCCTGCGTTGGTCCAGAGCGGAGGCTGTGTGCCTGGGGGAGTTTTCCTCTATACATCTCTCCCCAACCCTAGGTTCCCTGTTCTTCCTCCAGCTGCACCAGAGCAACCTCTCACTCCCCATGCCACGTTCCACAGTTGCCACCACCTCTGTGGCATTGAAATGAGCACCTCCATTAAAGTCTGAATCAGTGCACTGTTGTGTCTAAGGAGTCTTACTCTAGTCCC